CAAGACTCCGTCTCAAAAAAAAAAAAAAAAAAGTACTAATTACCAATGTGCTATGTCTAGCACTGCACTAACCCTTTCCTTTTTTAAAAAAATTCATCTTTCCCTTTATTCTGACATTATGACATTAAATAAAGTCCAAGAGATATTGGGCTGGTCCTTGTTTGGTCTCTGCCCTTTCCTTCTTTTCCAAGTGGTATTCATCATGCTTCTCTTGGAAGTCTTCTCAAATAACCTTATGTCTATAACATACTTTCTTCTAGATTCTTTTGAGAGTCTATTTGTATTAGATCTAGAAATAGAAATGTAAGGCTGAAATGTATTACTATGACAAACTGTATGTGTGTATTACAATCTTAATTGTGCTAATAAGGATAATTATAATAAATATAATATGGATGATTCAAAAAGGTTAGATGGTTATAATTAAAAAAAAATTGTCCTTGGATATTCCATTTGATTTGCTAAGCCTCGTGTTCTCTAATTTCATATATCCATCTCCCCCACCCCAACCAAAATATATATACACACTGTGTATACATATACACCCACACTATGAAGAGCTGACTATAGAAGCTGGAAATTGCCCTGTTTCTTTCCGCTGCTTGCTACCTTCTTCAGTTCTGGACATCGGCTCCGCAGTGGAACTAGGTAGCCTCAACTCTTATAATGATTCAAGATTATTCCTGTTTTACAACTTGAGGGAAGCTGGGGAACCTGTTAAGAGGATCCCAGCAATGAACTGGGCCTCAAGTGGAATGTCTCCCACTTTCTGCCTAACCTGCACGTCCATCAGCACCTCATCAATGAGATACGACTCCTCCGGGGAGAATTTCCCCCTGCCTGGTCCCCTTCCCTAGAGAGCCCTTCGCCAACCCTGGGAAAGCCCCAAACGACAGCTCCCGAGCGCCACCCGGACCAGACTCCAGGACCGCCCTGTCCCGCCACCCTTTTTCCCGCCCAGACTCCACGTCTTCTGAAAGAGGGCGTGGCCCGCAGGAAGTTCTCGCGTTACGGAAAGTGAAGTGTTTCCGGCTCCGGTGTCATGGCCGGCTCCTACCCTGAAGGTGCACCTGCAATCCTCGCCGATAAGAGGCAGCAGTTCGGAAGCCGGTTCCTGAGCGATCCGGCGCGCGTCTTCCACCACAATGCCTGGTAATCACCCTGCCCCCTCGCCCGGCCTGTCGAAGCCCCTAAGCTGCCCGTTTGATTTTCTCAGGGACAATGTGGAGTGGTCGGAAGAGCAAGCCGCGGCGGCGGAGAGAAAAGTCCAGGAGAACAGTATCCAGCGGGTGTGCCAGGAGAAACAAGGTGCGCTTAAATGGGCTCTCGTTGGTATCAACGGTTCTTAAAATTTTTTCTTAAATATTTACAGTTGATTATGAGATCAATGCCCACAAATACTGGAATGACTTCTACAAAATCCACGAAAATGGGTTTTTCAAGGATAGACATTGGCTTTTTACCGAATTCCCTGAGCTGGCACCTAGCCAAAATCAAAATCATTTGAAGGATTGGTTCTTGGAGAACAAGAGTGAAGTATGTGAATGTAGAAACAATGAGGATGGACCTGGTTTAATAATGGAAGAACAGCACAAGTGTTCTTCGAAGAGCCTTGAACATAAAACACAGACACCTCCTGTGGAGGAGAATGTAACTCAGAAAATTAGTGACCTGGAAATTTGTGCTGATGAGTTTCCTGGATCCTCAGCCACCTACCGAATACTGGAGGTAACCTTTTATTGTCTTGGTAGTGGGATATGTTCTGTGATTAATAGTTCATTTCTGTCTGCAGGTTGGCTGTGGTGTGGGAAACACAGTCTTTCCAATTTTACAAACGAACAAGTAAGTATGTTGTAAAAGTTTATGATAGCAAATCTCATTGTTTTGTCTTTTCTGCCCATTTCAGTGACCCAGGACTCTTTGTTTATTGCTGTGATTTTTCTTCCACAGCTATAGAACTGGTCCAGGTGAGTACGATGGGAAATTACCTATTGGTAATCTAACTTACTTGTCTCTTCCACCTGTCTGCAGACAAATTCAGAATATGATCCTTCTCGGTGTTTTGCCTTTGTTCACGACCTGTGTGATGAAGAGAAGAGTTACCCAGTGCCCAAGGGCAGTCTTGATATTATCATTCTCATATTTGTTCTTTCAGCAGTTGTTCCAGACAAGTAAGTTTGGGTCCCTTAGCTGGTAGTGTCACCTGATTAACTATAATTCCCTGTGTCTCCACAGGATGCAGAAGGCTATCAACAGGCTGAGCAGGCTTCTGAAACCTGGGGGGATGGTACTTCTGCGAGATTACGGCCGCTATGACATGGCTCAGCTTCGGTTTAAAAAAGGTATTTTGAGAGTGCTGAATCCTAACCACTAGGTGTCTCTGATTTTTAATACATCACTCTGCAGGTCAGTGTCTATCTGGAAATTTCTATGTGAGAGGTGATGGAACCAGAGTTTACTTCTTCACACAAGGTATGAAACACTCATCTTTTTACGCTAAAAGTAATGCATAAACATCTTTTATTTTCCACACTAGAGGAACTGGACACGCTTTTCACCACTGCTGGACTGGAAAAAGTTCAGAATCTGGTGGACCGCCGACTGCAGGTGAACCGAGGGAAGCAACTGACAATGTACCGGGTTTGGATTCAGTGCAAATACTGCAAGCCCCTTCTGTCCAGCACCAGCTAAGAGGCACCTGCTGCCAACACGATGCAAGCCCGTTGTGTTTCCGAGCTTTTTTAAAAAAAAATTTGTAGCACCGGGCATGGTGCATGCCTGTAATCCCAGCCACTCAGGAGGCTGAGGCAGGGAGGATCCATTGAGCCCAGGAGTCCAGCCTGGGCAAAATAGCGAGAGACCCTGAATCTGAAAGTAATGATAAAATAAAAAGAATATAAATGAGGTCTCGTTGATGCTGGACAATTCAAGAATTCAGACTTGAACCTTAAACCTAGGAAAAGTTACTTTGTATCAGGATTCTAACAATTATGCTTCATATTTGTGAAGTCCTTTAAAACATAATTTTCTCAAGTTCTTTCTTTGAGACCTCAATCTGTCTTAGCATTTTGTAACTAATAACTGAAATTTTATTCAAAGGAATTGTAAACCTTAAACCACCATTTATTTCCATGTGAAAAAGTGTTATATATGACAAGTGTTTTTTGATTGTAATTGCGTTAAATCTTTTGAGAGTGTAAATGCCGGGCTAGGCAATTGCAGTTAATACATACAGGGGTTAGTGAAGGGCTTATTAAGTTGTAGGGGAAGCAAGCTGGGAAGAATCAGATCAGATATTTTCCTGACAAGAAAAAAATGACCCTGTAGACAGCATCAAAATGTGGTGTTCTTGTTAAGTAATTGATCGTGGTCTTTGCTTTAATCTTAGTTCCGCCAGGCACGGTGGCTCACACCTGTAATCCCAGCACTTTGGGAGGCCGAGGCGGGCAGATCACCTGAGGTCAGGAGTTCGAGACCAGCGTGGCCAACATGGTGAAACCCCGTCTCTACTAAAGATAAAAAAATTAGCTGGGTGTGTTGGTGGGTGCCTGTAATCCAGCTACTCGGGAGGCTGAGGCAGGAGAATCACTTGAACCCAGGAGGCAGAGGTTGCAGTGAGCTGAGATTGCGCCACTGTACTCCAGCCTGGGCAACAAAGCAAGACTCTGTCTCAAAAAAATAAAAATAAAAAAAATCTTAGTTCCATGGAATTTTAAGCACTGTTCCCCCTCTAACCTATGTCTAAAGAATTAAAAGAATTTGGCTGGGTGCGGTAGCTCATGCCTGTAATCCCAACACTTTGGGAGGCTGAGGCAGGTGGATCACGAGGTCAGGAGATCGAGACCATCCTGGCTAACACGGTGAAACCTCGTCTCCACTAAAAATACCAAAAAAAATAGCTGGGCATGGTGGCATGCGCCTGTAGTCCCCTGTAGTCCCAGCTACTCGGGAGGCTAAGGCAGGAGAATCGTTTGAACCTGGGAGGCAGAGGTTGCAGTGAGCCGAGATCATGTCACTGCATTCCAGCCTGGGCAACAGAGGAAGACTCTGTCTCAAAAAAATAAAAGAAAAGAATTTTCACTTTTTGCAAAATTATCTTTTTTTACTGCACCCTTAAGTGTTTGACACAAAAGGAATTGAGAGAACTTCTTAATTTTAACCACATCATCACTTCACTTCTGAATGTGATCACTGTCAGTGTTAGATGCTTTTTTTTTTTTTTTTTAGGAGACAGGGCTCTCACTTTGTTGCCCAGGCTGGAGTTCAGTGGTGCAATGATAGCTCATTATCACCTCGAACTTCTGGCTTGAGCCATCGCTCCACCTCAGCCTCCTGAGTAGCTAGGACTGCAGGTGGGCACCATCATGCCTAGCTAATTGTTAGATCCTTTTTTTTTATGTTCTGCATTTTTTCAATTATTTTTACATATTTCTGTCTTGATCCATGCAGTTATAGGATATATCCTTAATTTTAGAAAGTAAGGACTTTTCGACCAGGCATGGCGGCTCACGCCTATAATCCCAGCACTTTGGGAGGCTGAGGTGGGCAGATCACTTGAGGTCAGGAGTTCCAGTCCAGCCCGGCTAACATAGTGAAACCCCGTCTCCACTAAAAAATAAAAAATCAGCCCGGCATGGTTGTGGGCGCCTGTAATCCCAGCTACTCAGGAGGCTGAGGTAGGAGAATTGCTTGAACCTGGGAGGCGGAGGTTGCAGTGAGCTGAGATGGTGCCATTGCACTCCAGCCTGGGCGACAAGAGCGAAACTGCATCTCAAAAACAAAGATGCCTAGCTTTCACCTTGTTGATGTTTTTCTAAATTTTGGAATAATAAATTTATATAGGAATACTGCAAGAATAGTCCATTTTTTTCTGATGTCCCAACATCAGCAAATATATTACCAAATATATCCATCACAAGTAGGAATACATGGAAACATTAATGCCAGCCACTAACCATTCATGTTTACCCAGTAGTCCCAATAATAGCTTTGTCACACAAAAACATGATTATGTTGGCTGGGCACAGTGGCTCCTGTAATCTTAGCATTTTGGGAGCCCAAGGCAGGAGGATGACTTGAGGCCAGGAGTTCAAGACCAGGCTGGGTAATGTAGCAAGACCCTGACTTTTTTTTTTTTTTTTTTTGAGATGGAGTTTCGCTCTTGTTGCCCAGGCTGGAGTACAATGGCACGATCTCGGCTCACTGCAATCTCCACCTCCCAAGTTTAAGTGATTCTCCTGCCTCAGCCTCCCAAGTAGCTGGAATTACAGGCATGCAGCACCATTCCCAGCTAAATTTTTTGTATTTTTAGTAGAGACAAGGTTTCTCCATGTTGGTCAGGCTGATCTCGAACTCCCGACCTCAGGTGATCTGCCCGCCTCAGCCTCCCAAAGTGCTGGGATTACAGGCGTGAGCCACCACGCCCGGCCAAGACCCTGACTTTTTAAAAAATGTTAAACATAGGCCGGGTGCAGTGGCTCACGCCTGTAATCCCAGCACTTTGGGAGGCCGAGGTGGGCGGATCATTTGAGGTCAGGAGTTCGAGACCAGCCTGGCCAACTTAATGAAACCCCATCTCTGCTAACAATACAGACCAGGCATGGTGGCTCACACCTGTAATCCCAGCACTTTGAGAGACCGAGGCAGGTGGATCACCTGAGGTCGGGAGTTCGAGACCAGCCTGACCAACATGGAGAAACCCCGTCTCTACTAAAAATACAAAATAGCCAGGTGTGATGGCGCATGCCTGTAACCCCATCTACTTGGAAGGCTGAGGCAGGAGAATCACTTGAATCTGGGAGGCAGAGGTTGCAGTGAGCCGAGATGGCGCCATTGCACTCCAGCCTGGGCAACAAGAGTGAAACTCCGTCTCAAAAAAAAAAAAAAAAAAAAATTAGCTGGGCATGGTGGTGGGCGCCTGTAATCCCAGCTATCTGGGAGGCTGAGTCTAGAGAATCATTTGAACCTGGGAGGCGGAGGTTGCAGTGAGCCGAGATCGCACCATTGCACTCCAGCCTGGGCAACAGTGAGACTCCGTCTCAAAATAAAAAAACAAAAAAAATGTAAAAAATAAATAATTGTATTGAATTTATTAGTTGTGTCTCAGTCTCCTTCAGTCTACAGTTTAGGCTTGCTTTTGCACCTTTGCATTTTAAGGTAAGAGGCTATTGTGTAAACTCGAATTGGGTTTGTTGGTGTTTCTTCATGATTTGGTTCAGGCTCTGCATTTTGGGCAGGAATATTCAGAGGTGATGCTGTGTTCCTCCCATAGGATCGTATCAGGCGACACATGATTATGAATTTCCCCATTATTGGTGATGTCACTTAGTTGTGTTGTCTGCCAGGTTCTGCCACTGTAAAGTTAATAAGTATTTTGTAGGGAAGTGCTTTGAGACTAAATATCCTGTTCCTCATCAAACTTCTACCCCCTAGTTTCAGTATCTATTGCTGTTTTTTGTCTGAATAACTATGATAGTTGCCAAATAGTGGTTTCTGATCCTTCCATTCCTTCTACACTGATTGGTTGGTATTTTGTACAGAAAAGCTTTCTCATATCTGATTTACTTGTCTCAATATGGACCCATGGGTATTTGAGTTTCTTGTGGGGTTATTTGTTGTTGTTTTTGAGACAGGCTCACCCAGGCTGGAGTGCAGCAGCACGATCACTGCTTACTGCTTACTGCAGCCTCGACCTCCCATGCTCAAGTGATTCTCCCACCCCAGCCTCCCAAGTAGATGGGACTACAGGCATGTGCCACCAAGCCTAATTTTTGTATTTTTTGTAGAGACAGGGTTTCACCATGTGTCCCAGGCTGGTCTTGAGCTCCTGAGCTCAAGCAATCCTCCCACCTCGGCCTCCCAAAGTGCTGGGATGAGCCACCGTGACTGGCCCCACTTAATGGGTTTTCAGAGGTGGGAGCAAAGAATGAAGGGAGGAAGAGAGCTCCCATCTTTTCCATTACCGTATTTACTTAAAACTGGAAAAAACTGAATCACTGGGATGGTATTTCATTTATCTTTTGAAATGAAGAATAGATACATTAATTTAAATGATTCTCTAAAGACTGTCCTTCAGCATCCCTAAAGCATTGCAAAACTATAGGCACAGTTTTTATTTTATCTTTCTGGCACCTGGTTTGGGCTTTGGCTTAGATTAAAAAGACGAGCCTTCTCCTGCCCCTGCTCCCTTTTATTCCCTGCCATCTGCTAAGCTCGACTTTTTATCTCTCAGGCCAAATTTGACTCTGTAAGGGACTTTGCATAACGTTTCATCCTCAGAATCGCTAATGATGGGCAGAGGACTGTTACATGTGTTGGGAGGGATTAAAGTATATGACCTCAGTGCCACTTAAAAAATAAATACTGTCTCAACTATCAGTCTGGCTCTGAATGGTATCTCTTAATATGCT